GCTCTGGGCCCCTTCCTGTGTCTTTGCAGGGAGCCCCCTCCCCGGCTCCAGTCAGGACAGGTCTAGGCCTGCCTCTGCTGAGGTCCCTGTGGCAGAAAAGCCTAATGTCAGGTTCTGGGGACAGGAGAGGACCTCAGATTCAACCCCAGTTGGCCAGGGAGTGAGCACTTGGCTCTGCTGAGCTTGCACAAGGCAGGGTCACTCCAGATGGCCATGGGAGCTGTGCTTACCTCGGAACCCACAGACCAAACCCAAGAACTCCCTGCCCAGGCATGGCCATGTCTTCAGGGCATACTCATAGGACAATAAGAAGGGTTATTTTATTTATTTATTTTTGCCGAGACAGAGTCTTGCTCTGTTGCCCAGGCTGGAGTACGGAGGCACGATCTTGGCTCTCTGCAACCTCCGCCTCCCAGGTTCAAGCGATTCTCCTGCCTCAGCCTCCTGAGTAGCTGGGATTACAGGCGCCCGCCACCAAGTCTGGCTGATTTTTGTATTTTTAGTAGAGATGGTGTTTCATCATGTTGGCCAGGTTGGTCTCAAACTCCTCATCTCAAGTGATCTTCCCGCGTCAGCCTCCCAAAGTGCTGGGATTACAGGTGTGAGCCACCATACCCGGCCAATAAGAAGGGTTAGAAAAGAGACAAAGGGGGTGTCCCTGCTAGGGGTTAGGGTCAAATGCAGGTGGTACCCTCCTCCTTTCCCAGCTCAGGCCCAGTCCCTCTTGCCCATCTCCCACCACCCTCGGTCGGGGGATCTCATCAGTTCCCCCCTGGCTCCTACAGGCCCTCTGGGCTGCCCCTCTGTTGGGGTGATAAAGCTGATAACCCTCATGCCTATGGGCTGCCGGGCCAGGGAGAGGCACCCCCTCCCTCTGCCCTTTGGCCTGAAACAGGCCCTGCGCCCCAAGTCATGAGGGAAGCTTCCAGACTGACTCAGGCTCAGGCTGGCCCCTGATCCCCAGTGTCTCAGGGACCAAAGGTCTCTGGCACCCATTTATTTATCAGTTTCCTTCTCTGAGGCTCATTTCGCCAGCTCCTCTGGGGGTGACAGGCAAGTGAGACGTGCTCAGAGCTCCGATGCCAAGGCCAGGGACCATGGCGCTGTGTCTGCTGACCTTGGTCCTCTCGCTCTTGCCCCCACAAGCTGCTGCAGAACAGGGTGAGTGACCCCCACGCCCCGCTGCCCAAGAGCTGGGATACTAACTCCCCTTTGTCTCTTTCAGACCTCAGTGTGAACAGGGCTGTGTGGGATGGAGGAGGGTGCATCTCCCAAGGGGACGTCTTGAACCGTCAGTGCCAGCAGCTGTCTCAGCACGTTAGGACAGGTAAGGCAACAGACTCCAAGATCTATCTGGGATTCTAAACAAAATATCATTGTATCTTAAACAGGTTCTGCGGCAAACACCGCCACAGGTACAACATCTACAAATGTCGTGGAGCCAAGAATGTATTTGAGTTGCAGCACCAACCCTGAGATGACCTCGATTGAGTCCAGTGTGACTTCAGACACTCCTGGTGTCTCCAGTACCAGGATGACACCAACAGAATCCAGAACAACTTCAGAATCTACCAGTGACAGCACCACACTTTTCCCCAGTTCTACTGAAGACACTTCATCTCCTACAACTCCTGAAGGCACCGACGTGCCCATGTCAACACCAAGTGAAGAAAGCATTTCATCAACAATGGCTTTTGTCAGCACTGCACCTCTTCCCAGTTTTGAGGCCTACACATCTTTAACATATAAGGTTGATATGAGCACACCTCTGACCACTTCTACTCAGGCAAGTTCATCTCCTACTACTCCTGAAAGCACCACCATACCCAAATCAACTAACAGTGAAGGAAGCACTCCATTAACAAGTATGCCTGCCAGCACCATGAAGGTGGCCAGTTCAGAGGCTATCACCCTTTTGACAACTCCTGTTGAAATCAGCACACCTGTGACCATTTCTGCTCAAGCCAGTTCATCTCCTACAACTGCTGAAGGTCCCAGCCTGTCAAACTCAGCTCCTAGTGGAGGAAGCACTCCATTAACAAGAATGCCTCTCAGCGTGATGCTGGTGGTCAGTTCTGAGGCTAGCACCCTTTCAACAACTCCTGCTGCCACCAACATTCCTGTGATCACTTCTACTGAAGCCAGTTCATCTCCTACAACGGCTGAAGGCACCAGCATACCAACCTCAACTTATACTGAAGGAAGCACTCCATTAACAAGTACGCCTGCCAGCACCATGCCGGTTGCCACTTCTGAAATGAGCACACTTTCAATAACTCCTGTTGACACCAGCACACTTGTGACCACTTCTACTGAACCCAGTTCACTTCCTACAACTGCTGAAGCTACCAGCATGCTAACCTCAACTCTTAGTGAAGGAAGCACTCCATTAACAAATATGCCTGTCAGCACCATATTGGTGGCCAGTTCTGAGGCTAGCACCACTTCAACAATTCCTGTTGACTCCAAAACTTTTGTGACCACTGCTAGTGAAGCCAGCTCATCTCCCACAACTGCTGAAGATACCAGCATTGCAACCTCAACTCCTAGTGAAGGAAGCACTCCATTAACAAGTATGCCTGTCAGCACCACTCCAGTGGCCAGTTCTGAGGCTAGCAACCTTTCAACAACTCCTGTTGACTCCAAAACTCAGGTGACCACTTCTACTGAAGCCAGTTCATCTCCTCCAACTGCTGAAGTTAACAGCATGCCAACCTCAACTCCTAGTGAAGGAAGCACTCCATTAACAAGTATGTCTGTCAGCACCATGCCGGTGGCCAGTTCTGAGGCTAGCACCCTTTCAACAACTCCTGTTGACACCAGCACACCTGTGACCACTTCTAGTGAAGCCAGTTCATCTTCTACAACTCCTGAAGGTACCAGCATACCAACCTCAACTCCTAGTGAAGGAAGCACTCCATTAACAAACATGCCTGTCAGCACCAGGCTGGTGGTCAGTTCTGAGGCTAGCACCACTTCAACAACTCCTGCTGACTCCAACACTTTTGTGACCACTTCTAGTGAAGCTAGTTCATCTTCTACAACTGCTGAAGGTACCAGCATGCCAACCTCAACTTACAGTGAAAGAGGCACTACAATAACAAGTATGTCTGTCAGCACCACACTGGTGGCCAGTTCTGAGGCTAGCACCCTTTCAACAACTCCTGTTGACTCCAACACTCCTGTGACCACTTCAACTGAAGCCACTTCATCTTCTACAACTGCGGAAGGTACCAGCATGCCAACCTCAACTTATACTGAAGGAAGCACTCCATTAACAAGTATGCCTGTCAACACCACACTGGTGGCCAGTTCTGAGGCTAGCACCCTTTCAACAACTCCTGTTGACACCAGCACACCTGTGACCACTTCAACTGAAGCCAGTTCCTCTCCTACAACTGCTGATGGTGCCAGTATGCCAACCTCAACTCCTAGTGAAGGAAGCACTCCATTAACAAGTATGCCTGTCAGCAAAACGCTGTTGACCAGTTCTGAGGCTAGCACCCTTTCAACAACTCCTCTTGACACAAGCACACATATCACCACTTCTACTGAAGCCAGTTGCTCTCCTACAACCACTGAAGGTACCAGCATGCCAATCTCAACTCCTAGTGAAGGAAGTCCTTTATTAACAAGTATACCTGTCAGCATCACACCGGTGACCAGTCCTGAGGCTAGCACCCTTTCAACAACTCCTGTTGACTCCAACAGTCCTGTGACCACTTCTACTGAAGTCAGTTCATCTCCTACACCTGCTGAAGGTACCAGCATGCCAACCTCAACTTATAGTGAAGGAAGAACTCCTTTAACAAGTATGCCTGTCAGCACCACACTGGTGGCCACTTCTGCAATCAGCACCCTTTCAACAACTCCTGTTGACACCAGCACACCTGTGACCAATTCTACTGAAGCCCGTTCGTCTCCTACAACTTCTGAAGGTACCAGCATGCCAACCTCAACTCCTGGGGAAGGAAGCACTCCATTAACAAGTATGCCTGACAGCACCACGCCGGTAGTCAGTTCTGAGGCTAGAACACTTTCAGCAACTCCTGTTGACACCAGCACACCTGTGACCACTTCTACTGAAGCCACTTCATCTCCTACAACTGCTGAAGGTACCAGCATACCAACCTCGACTCCTAGTGAAGGAACGACTCCATTAACAAGCACACCTGTCAGCCACACGCTGGTGGCCAATTCTGAGGCTAGCACCCTTTCAACAACTCCTGTTGACTCCAACACTCCTTTGACCACTTCTACTGAAGCCAGTTCACCTCCTCCCACTGCTGAAGGTACCAGCATGCCAACCTCAACTCCTAGTGAAGGAAGCACTCCATTAACACGTATGCCTGTCAGCACCACAATGGTGGCCAGTTCTGAAACGAGCACACTTTCAACAACTCCTGCTGACACCAGCACACCTGTGACCACTTATTCTCAAGCCAGTTCATCTTCTACAACTGCTGACGGTACCAGCATGCCAACCTCAACTTATAGTGAAGGAAGCACTCCACTAACAAGTGTGCCTGTCAGCACCAGGCTGGTGGTCAGTTCTGAGGCTAGCACCCTTTCCACAACTCCTGTCGACACCAGCATACCTGTCACCACTTCTACTGAAGCCAGTTCATCTCCTACAACTGCTGAAGGTACCAGCATACCAACCTCACCTCCCAGTGAAGGAACCACTCCGTTAGCAAGTATGCCTGTCAGCACCACGCTGGTGGTCAGTTCTGAGGCTAACACCCTTTCAACAACTCCTGTGGACTCCAAAACTCAGGTGGCCACTTCTACTGAAGCCAGTTCACCTCCTCCAACTGCTGAAGTTACCAGCATGCCAACCTCAACTCCTGGAGAAAGAAGCACTCCATTAACAAGTATGCCTGTCAGACACACGCCAGTGGCCAGTTCTGAGGCTAGCACCCTTTCAACATCTCCCGTTGACACCAGCACACCTGTGACCACTTCTGCTGAAACCAGTTCCTCTCCTACAACCGCTGAAGGTACCAGCTTGCCAACCTCAACTACTAGTGAAGGAAGTACTCTATTAACAAGTATACCTGTCAGCACCACGCTGGTGACCAGTCCTGAGGCTAGCACCCTTTTAACAACTCCTGTTGACACTAAAGGTCCTGTGGTCACTTCTAATGAAGTCAGTTCATCTCCTACACCTGCTGAAGGTACCAGCATGCCAACCTCAACTTATAGTGAAGGAAGAACTCCTTTAACAAGTATACCTGTCAACACCACACTGGTGGCCAGTTCTGCAATCAGCATCCTTTCAACAACTCCTGTTGACAACAGCACACCTGTGACCACTTCTACTGAAGCCTGTTCATCTCCTACAACTTCTGAAGGTACCAGCATGCCAAACTCAAATCCTAGTGAAGGAACCACTCCGTTAACAAGTATACCTGTCAGCACCACGCCGGTAGTCAGTTCTGAGGCTAGCACCCTTTCAGCAACTCCTGTTGACACCAGCACCCCTGGGACCACTTCTGCTGAAGCCACTTCATCTCCTACAACTGCTGAAGGTATCAGCATACCAACCTCAACTCCTAGTGAAGGAAAGACTCCATTAAAAAGTATACCTGTCAGCAACACGCCGGTGGCCAATTCTGAGGCTAGCACCCTTTCAACAACTCCTGTTGACTCTAACAGTCCTGTGGTCACTTCTACAGCAGTCAGTTCATCTCCTACACCTGCTGAAGGTACCAGCATAGCAATCTCAACGCCTAGTGAAGGAAGCACTGCATTAACAAGTATACCTGTCAGCACCACAACAGTGGCCAGTTCTGAAATCAACAGCCTTTCAACAACTCCTGCTGTCACCAGCACACCTGTGACCACTTATTCTCAAGCCAGTTCATCTCCTACAACTGCTGACGGTACCAGCATGCAAACCTCAACTTATAGTGAAGGAAGCACTCCACTAACAAGTTTGCCTGTCAGCACCATGCTGGTGGTCAGTTCTGAGGCTAACACCCTTTCAACAACCCCTATTGACTCCAAAACTCAGGTGACCGCTTCTACTGAAGCCAGTTCATCTACAACCGCTGAAGGTAGCAGCATGACAATCTCAACTCCTAGTGAAGGAAGTCCTCTATTAACAAGTATACCTGTCAGCACCACGCCGGTGGCCAGTCCTGAGGCTAGCACCCTTTCAACAACTCCTGTTGACTCCAACAGTCCTGTGATCACTTCTACTGAAGTCAGTTCATCTCCTACACCTGCTGAAGGTACCAGCATGCCAACCTCAACTTATACTGAAGGAAGAACTCCTTTAACAAGTATAACTGTCAGAACAACACCGGTGGCCAGCTCTGCAATCAGCACCCTTTCAACAACTCCCGTTGACAACAGCACACCTGTGACCACTTCTACTGAAGCCCGTTCATCTCCTACAACTTCTGAAGGTACCAGCATGCCAAACTCAACTCCTAGTGAAGGAACCACTCCATTAACAAGTATACCTGTCAGCACCACGCCGGTACTCAGTTCTGAGGCTAGCACCCTTTCAGCAACTCCTATTGACACCAGCACCCCTGTGACCACTTCTACTGAAGCCACTTCGTCTCCTACAACTGCTGAAGGTACCAGCATACCAACCTCGACTCTTAGTGAAGGAATGACTCCATTAACAAGCACACCTGTCAGCCACACGCTGGTGGCCAATTCTGAGGCTAGCACCCTTTCAACAACTCCTGTTGACTCTAACAGTCCTGTGGTCACTTCTACAGCAGTCAGTTCATCTCCTACACCTGCTGAAGGTACCAGCATAGCAACCTCAACGCCTAGTGAAGGAAGCACTGCATTAACAAGTATACCTGTCAGCACCACAACAGTGGCCAGTTCTGAAACCAACACCCTTTCAACAACTCCCGCTGTCACCAGCACACCTGTGACCACTTATGCTCAAGTCAGTTCATCTCCTACAACTGCTGACGGTAGCAGCATGCCAACCTCAACTCCTAGGGAAGGAAGGCCTCCATTAACAAGTATACCTGTCAGCACCACAACAGTGGCCAGTTCTGAAATCAACACCCTTTCAACAACTCTTGCTGACACCAGGACACCTGTGACCACTTATTCTCAAGCCAGTTCATCTCCTACAACTGCTGATGGTACCAGCATGCCAACCCCAGCTTATAGTGAAGGAAGCACTCCACTAACAAGTATGCCTCTCAGCACCACGCTGGTGGTCAGTTCTGAGGCTAGCACTCTTTCCACAACTCCTGTTGACACCAGCACTCCTGCCACCACTTCTACTGAAGGCAGTTCATCTCCTACAACTGCAGGAGGTACCAGCATACAAACCTCAACTCCTAGTGAACGGACCACTCCATTAGCAGGTATGCCTGTCAGCACTACGCTTGTGGTCAGTTCTGAGGGTAACACCCTTTCAACAACTCCTGTTGACTCCAAAACTCAGGTGACCAATTCTACTGAAGCCAGTTCATCTGCAACCGCTGAAGGTAGCAGCATGACAATCTCAGCTCCTAGTGAAGGAAGTCCTCTACTAACAAGTATACCTCTCAGCACCACGCCGGTGGCCAGTCCTGAGGCTAGCACCCTTTCAACAACTCCTGTTGACTCCAACAGTCCTGTGATCACTTCTACTGAAGTCAGTTCATCTCCTATACCTACTGAAGGTACCAGCATGCAAACCTCAACTTATAGTGACAGAAGAACTCCTTTAACAAGTATGCCTGTCAGCACCACAGTGGTGGCCAGTTCTGCAATCAGCACCCTTTCAACAACTCCTGTTGACACCAGCACACCTGTGACCAATTCTACTGAAGCCCGTTCATCTCCTACAACTTCTGAAGGTACCAGCATGCCAACCTCAACTCCTAGTGAAGGAAGCACTCCATTCACAAGTATGCCTGTCAGCACCATGCCGGTAGTTACTTCTGAGGCTAGCACCCTTTCAGCAACTCCTGTTGACACCAGCACACCTGTGACCACTTCTACTGAAGCCACTTCATCTCCTACAACTGCTGAAGGTACCAGCATACCAACTTCAACTCTTAGTGAAGGAACGACTCCATTAACAAGTATACCTGTCAGCCACACGCTGGTGGCCAATTCTGAGGTTAGCACCCTTTCAACAACTCCTGTTGACTCCAACACTCCTTTCACTACTTCTACTGAAGCCAGTTCACCTCCTCCCACTGCTGAAGGTACCAGCATGCCAACCTCAACTTCTAGTGAAGGAAACACTCCATTAACACGTATGCCTGTCAGCACCACAATGGTGGCCAGTTTTGAAACAAGCACACTTTCTACAACTCCTGCTGACACCAGCACACCTGTGACTACTTATTCTCAAGCCGGTTCATCTCCTACAACTGCTGACGATACTAGCATGCCAACCTCAACTTATAGTGAAGGAAGCACTCCACTAACAAGTGTGCCTGTCAGCACCATGCCGGTGGTCAGTTCTGAGGCTAGCACCCATTCCACAACTCCTGTTGACACCAGCACACCTGTCACCACTTCTACTGAAGCCAGTTCATCTCCTACAACTGCTGAAGGTACCAGCATACCAACCTCACCTCCTAGTGAAGGAACCACTCCGTTAGCAAGTATGCCTGTCAGCACCACGCCGGTGGTCAGTTCTGAGGCTGGCACCCTTTCCACAACTCCTGTTGACACCAGCACACCTATGACCACTTCTACTGAAGCCAGTTCATCTCCTACAACTGCTGAAGATATCGTCGTGCCAATCTCAACTGCTAGTGAAGGAAGTACTCTATTAACAAGTATACCTGTCAGCACCACGCCAGTGGCCAGTCCTGAGGCTAGCACCCTTTCAACAACTCCTGTTGACTCCAACAGTCCTGTGGTCACTTCTACTGAAATCAGTTCATCTGCTACATCCGCTGAAGGTACCAGCATGCCTACCTCAACTTATAGTGAAGGAAGCACTCCATTAAGAAGTATGCCTGTCAGCACCAAGCCGTTGGCCAGTTCTGAGGCTAGCACTCTTTCAACAACTCCTGTTGACACCAGCATACCTGTCACCACTTCTACTGAAACCAGTTCATCTCCTACAACTGCAAAAGATACCAGCATGCCAATCTCAACTCCTAGTGAAGTAAGTACTTCATTAACAAGTATACTTGTCAGCACCATGCCAGTGGCCAGTTCTGAGGCTAGCACCCTTTCAACAACTCCTGTTGACACCAGGACACTTGTGACCACTTCCACTGGAACCAGTTCATCTCCTACAACTGCTGAAGGTAGCAGCATGCCAACCTCAACTCCTGGTGAAAGAAGCACTCCATTAACAAATATACTTGTCAGCACCACGCTGTTGGCCAATTCTGAGGCTAGCACCCTTTCAACAACTCCTGTTGACACCAGCACACCTGTCACCACTTCTGCTGAAGCCAGTTCTTCTCCTACAACTGCTGAAGGTACCAGCATGCGAATCTCAACTCCTAGTGATGGAAGTACTCCATTAACAAGTATACTTGTCAGCACCCTGCCAGTGGCCAGTTCTGAGGCTAGCACCGTTTCAACAACTGCTGTTGACACCAGCATACCTGTCACCACTTCTACTGAAGCCAGTTCCTCTCCTACAACTGCTGAAGTTACCAGCATGCCAACCTCAACTCCTAGTGAAACAAGTACTCCATTAACTAGTATGCCTGTCAACCACACGCCAGTGGCCAGTTCTGAGGCTGGCACCCTTTCAACAACTCCTGTTGACACCAGCACACCTGTGACCACTTCTACTAAAGCCAGTTCATCTCCTACAACTGCTGAAGGTATCGTCGTGCCAATCTCAACTGCTAGTGAAGGAAGTACTCTATTAACAAGTATACCTGTCAGCACCACGCCGGTGGCCAGTTCTGAGGCTAGCACCCTTTCAACAACTCCTGTTGATACCAGCATACCTGTCACCACTTCTACTGAAGGCAGTTCTTCTCCTACAACTGCTGAAGGTACCAGCATGCCAATCTCAACTCCTAGTGAAGTAAGTACTCCATTAACAAGTATACTTGTCAGCACCGTGCCAGTGGCCGGTTCTGAGGCTAGCACCCTTTCAACAACTCCTGTTGACACCAGGACACCTGTCACCACTTCTGCTGAAGCTAGTTCTTCTCCTACAACTGCTGAAGGTACCAGCATGCCAATCTCAACTCCTGGCGAAAGAAGAACTCCATTAACAAGTATGTCTGTCAGCACCATGCCGGTGGCCAGTTCTGAGGCTAGCACCCTTTCAAGAACTCCTGCTGACACCAGCACACCTGTGACCACTTCTACTGAAGCCAGTTCCTCTCCTACAACTGCTGAAGGTACCGGCATACCAATCTCAACTCCTAGTGAAGGAAGTACTCCATTAACAAGTATACCTGTCAGCACCACGCCAGTGGCCATTCCTGAGGCTAGCACCCTTTCAACAACTCCTGTTGACTCCAACAGTCCTGTGGTCACTTCTACTGAAGTCAGTTCATCTCCTACACCTGCTGAAGGTACCAGCATGCCAATCTCAACTTATAGTGAAGGAAGCACTCCATTAACAGGTGTGCCTGTCAGCACCACACCGGTGACCAGTTCTGCAATCAGCACCCTTTCAACAACTCCTGTTGACACCAGCACACCTGTGACCACTTCTACTGAAGCCCATTCATCTCCTACAACTTCTGAAGGTACCAGCATGCCAACCTCAACTCCTAGTGAAGGAAGTACTCCATTAACATATATGCCTGTCAGCACCATGCTGGTAGTCAGTTCTGAGGATAGCACCCTTTCAGCAACTCCTGTTGACACCAGCACACCTGTGACCACTTCTACTGAAGCCACTTCATCTACAACTGCTGAAGGTACCAGCATTCCAACCTCAACTCCTAGTGAAGGAATGACTCCATTAACTAGTGTACCTGTCAGCAACACGCCGGTGGCCAGTTCTGAGGCTAGCATCCTTTCAACAACTCCTGTTGACTCCAACACTCCTTTGACCACTTCTACTGAAGCCAGTTCATCTCCTCCCACTGCTGAAGGTACCAGCATGCCAACCTCAACTCCTAGTGAAGGAAGCACTCCATTAACAAGTATGCCTGTCAGCACCACAACGGTGGCCAGTTCTGAAACGAGCACCCTTTCAACAACTCCTGCTGACACCAGCACACCTGTGACCACTTATTCTCAAGCCAGTTCATCTCCTCCAATTGCTGACGGTACTAGCATGCCAACCTCAACTTATAGTGAAGGAAGCACTCCACTAACAAATATGTCTTTCAGCACCACGCCAGTGGTCAGTTCTGAGGCTAGCACCCTTTCCACAACTCCTGTTGACACCAGCACACCTGTCACCACTTCTACTGAAGCCAGTTTATCTCCTACAACTGCTGAAGGTACCAGCATACCAACCTCAAGTCCTAGTGAAGGAACCACTCCATTAGCAAGTATGCCTGTCAGCACCACGCCGGTGGTCAGTTCTGAGGTTAACACCCTTTCAACAACTCCTGTGGACTCCAACACTCTGGTGACCACTTCTACTGAAGCCAGTTCATCTCCTACAATCGCTGAAGGTACCAGCTTGCCAACCTCAACTACTAGTGAAGGAAGCACTCCATTATCAATTATGCCTCTCAGTACCACGCCGGTGGCCAGTTCTGAGGCTAGCACCCTTTCAACAACTCCTGTTGACACCAGCACACCTGTGACCACTTCTTCTCCAACCAATTCATCTCCTACAACTGCTGAAGTTACCAGCATGCCAACATCAACTGCTGGTGAAGGAAGCACTCCATTAACAAATATGCCTGTCAGCACCACACCGGTGGCCAGTTCTGAGGCTAGCACCCTTTCAACAACTCCTGTTGACTCCAACACTTTTGTTACCAGTTCTAGTCAAGCCAGTTCATCTCCAGCAACTCTTCAGGTCACCACTATGCGTATGTCTACTCCAAGTGAAGGAAGCTCTTCATTAACAACTATGCTCCTCAGCAGCACATATGTGACCAGTTCTGAGGCTAGCACACCTTCCACTCCTTCTGTTGACAGAAGCACACCTGTGACCACTTCTACTCAGAGCAATTCTACTCCTACACCTCCTGAAGTTATCACCCTGCCAATGTCAACTCCTAGTGAAGTAAGCACTCCATTAACCATTATGCCTGTCAGCACCACATCGGTGACCATTTCTGAGGCTGGCACAGCTTCAACACTTCCTGTTGACACCAGCACACCTGTGATCACTTCTACCCAAGTCAGTTCATCTCCTGTGACTCCTGAAGGTACCACCATGCCAATCTGGACGCCTAGTGAAGGAAGCACTCCATTAACAACTATGCCTGTCAGCACCACACGTGTGACCAGCTCTGAGGGTAGCACCCTTTCAACACCTTCTGTTGTCACCAGCACACCTGTGACCACTTCTACTGAAGCCATTTCATCTTCTGCAACTCTTGACAGCACCACCATGTCTGTGTCAATGCCCATGGAAATAAGCACCCTTGGGACCACTATTCTTGTCAGTACCACACCTGTTACGAGGTTTCCTGAGAGTAGCACCCCTTCCATACCATCTGTTTACACCAGCATGTCTATGACCACTGCCTCTGAAGGCAGTTCATCTCCTACAACTCTTGAAGGCACCACCACCATGCCTATGTCAACTACGAGTGAAAGAAGCACTTTATTGACAACTGTCCTCATCAGCCCTATATCTGTGATGAGTCCTTCTGAGGCCAGCACACTTTCAACACCTCCTGGTGATACCAGCACACCTTTGCTCACCTCTACCAAAGCCGGTTCATTCTCCATACCTGCTGAAGTCACTACCATACGTATTTCAATTACCAGTGAAAGAAGCACTCCATTAACAACTCTCCTTGTCAGCACCACACTTCCAACTAGCTTTCCTGGGGCCAGCATAGCTTCGACACCTCCTCTTGACACAAGCACAACTTTTACCCCTTCTACTGACACTGCCTCAACTCCCACAATTCCTGTAGCCACCACCATATCTGTATCAGTGATCACAGAAGGAAGCACACCTGGGACAACCATTTTTATTCCCAGCACTCCTGTCACCAGTTCTACTGCTGATGTCTTTCCTGCAACAACTGGTGCTGTATCTACCCCTGTGATAACTTCCACTGAACTAAACACACCATCAACCTCCAGTAGTAGTACCACCACATCTTTTTCAACTACTAAGGAATTTACAACACCCGCAATGACTACTGCAGCTCCCCTCACATATGTGACCATGTCTACTGCCCCCAGCACACCCAGAACAACCAGCAGAGGCTGCACTACTTCTGCATCAACGCTTTCTGCAACCAGTACACCTCACACCTCTACTTCTGTCACCACCCGTCCTGTGACCCCTTCATCAGAATCCAGCAGGCCGTCAACAATTACTTCTCACACCATCCCACCTACATTTCCTCCTGCTCACTCCAGTACACCTCCAACAACCTCTGCCTCCTCCACGACTGTGAACCCTGAGGCTGTCACCACCATGACCACCAGGACAAAACCCAGCACACGGACCACTTCCTTCCCCACGGTGACCACCACCGCTGTCCCCACGAATACTACAATTAAGAGCAACCCCACCTCAACTCCTACTGTGCCAAGAACCACAACATGTAAGTGATTTCTTGAATTTTCCTTTTTTTTATTGGAAAGAAAACTTCTGTGATTGTTCCACAGGCTTTGGAGATGGGTGCCAGAATACGGCCTCTCGCTGCAAGAATGGAGGCACCTGGGATGGGCTCAAGTGCCAGTGTCCCAACCTCTATTATGGGGAGTTGTGTGAGGAGGTGGTCAGCAGCATTGACATAGGTGAGTGCAACCCCAGGCCTTCCCCCACCCCAGATGCTTTGCTCAGTAAGTCTACCCGCCTCAGGGCCACCGGAGACTATCTCTGCCCAAATGGAACTGACTGTGACAGTGACCAGTGTGAAGTTCACCGAAGAGCTAAAAAACCACTCTTCCCAGGAATTCCAGGAGTTCAAACAGACATTCACGGAACAGGTAAGTCTGGGAGAGCAAGGCCCCATAGCTACCTGGGATGACACAGTGGCCCCTTGCCTTTCAGATGAATATTGTGTATTCCGGGATCCCTGAGTATGTCGGGGTGAACATCACAAAGCTACGGTAAGTGTCTGGGCCCTTGGGAAGAGGGTCTGTGACCCCAGGACGTCTTCCCTTCCCTCTTCAGTCTTGGCAGTGTGGTGGTGGAGCATGACGTCCTCCTAAGAACCAAGTACACACCAGAATACAAGACAGTATTGGACAATGCCACCGAAGTAGTGAAAGAGAAAATCACAAAAGTGACCACACAGCAAATAATGATTAATGATATTTGCTCAGGTGAACTCTGGGCTTCCAGGGAGGGAAGGGAGGTCGTGAGGGGTTTTATGTGTCTCTTTCACAGACATGATGTGTTTCAACACCACTGGCACCCAAGTGCAAAACATTACGGTGACCCAGTACGACCCTGAAGGTAGGTGATAACACAAGGGGTTTGGGGGAAGGCGGCTGTTCCCTGTCCCTGCACCCCCCACCAGAGGACTGCCGGAAGATGGCCAAGGAATATGGAGACTACTTCGTAGTGGAGTACCGGGACCAGAAGCCATACTGCATCAGCCCCTGTGAGCCTGGCTTCAGTGTCTCCAAGAACTGTAACCTCGGCAAGTGCCAGATGTCTCTAAGTGGACCTCAGTGCCTGTGAGTGCTCCCCCATCTCCTCCAGCCCAGCCCTCCCCAACCTGCCGCTTCTCTCCCATCTCAGCTGCGTGACCACGGAAACTCACTGGTACAGTGGGGAGACCTGTAACCAGGGCACCCAGAAGAGTCTGGTGTACGGCCTCGTGGGGGCAGGGGTCGTGCTGATGCTGATCATCCTGGTAGCTCTCCTGATGCTCGTTTTCCGCTCCAAGAGAGAGGTGAAACGGTGAGCGAGCCCCTACCACCTCCTCTTCCAACTAATGGGGTCTCTCTGATGTTTCCATCACTAGGCAAAAGTACAGATTGTCTCAGTTATACAAGTGGCAAGAAGAGGACAGTGGACCAGCTCCTGGGACCTTCCAAAACATTGGCTTTGACATCTGCCAAGGTATTGGCCTTCCTCTCTGAACTCAGAATGGCTGTTTCCATGGTGCTTTCCATCCCTCCACAAGATGATGATTCCATCCACCTGGAGTCCATCTATAGTAATTTCCAGCCCTCCTTGAGACACATAGACCCTGAAACAAAGGTAAGAAGGGCCTGGATGGGATGCTGGCCTCCGAGCCCTCACTTGGTTTTATCTCTCTTTTCAGATCCGAATTCAGAGGCCTCAGGTAATGACGACATCATTTTAAGGCATGGAGCTGAGAAGTCTGGGAGTGAGGAGATCCCAGTCCGGCTAAGCTTGGTGGAGCATTTTCCCATTGAGAGCCTTCCATGGGAACTCAATGTTCCCATTGTAAGTACAGGAAACAAGCCCTGTACTTACCAAGGAGAAAGAGGAGAGACAGCAGTGCTGGGAGATTCTCAAATAGAAACCCGTGGACGCTCCAATGGGCTTGTCATGATATCAGGCTAGGCTTTCCTGCTCATTTTTCAAAGACGCTCCAGATTTGAGGGTACTCTGACTGCAACATCTTTCACCCCATTGATCGCCAGGATTGATTTGGTTGATCTGGCTGAGCAGGCGGGTGTCCCCGTCCTCCCTCACTGCCCCATATGTGTCCCTCCTAAAGCTGCATGCTCAGTTGAAGAGGACGAGAGGACGACCTTCTCTGATAGAGGAGGACCACGCTTCAGTCAAAGGCATACAAGTATCTATCTGGACTTCCCTGCTAGCACTTCCAAACAAGCTCAGAGATGTTCCTCCCCTCATCTGCCCGGGTTCAGTACCATGGACAGCGCCCTCGACCCGCTGTTTACAACCATGACCCCTTGGACACTGGACTGCATGCACTTTACATATCACAAAATGCTCTCATAAGAATTATTGCATACCATCTTCATGAAAAACACCTGTATTTAAATATAGAGCATTTACCTTTTGGTATATAAGATTGTGGGTATTTTTTAAGTTCTTATTGTTATGAGTTCTGATTTTTTCCTTAGTAAATATTATAATATATATTTGTAGTAACTAAAAATAATAAAGCAATTTTATTACAATTTTCATGGTTCCCAGATCTTTCCTCCTGTTTCCCA